AAAGGGGCGGGCTTTGTCCCTTTTGCACCACTCACAAAGGGGTTGAGCCCAGAGCTTTCCTGCTCTGAAGGTTTAAAACGGAGTTGAAGTCAATCCTGTTCTACTCTGTGTACAACATTAAGAAAGGGGTGGGCCTTTAGTTCAGTTTTGCTCTGTAAATCACCTAATATGGGGAGGGCTGAGTCGTCCAGCCGAATGAGTTGGGTTAACACCAGCGCCGCAGATCGATGTTCCCACTATCCAAACGTCGGGCTAATCCCAGTTCTGCTCCCTTAACTAAAAGGGAGGGGCAGACCCAAGTTCTGCTCTCTACGTCACCAAAGGAGGTTGGAGCCATTTTGAACCCTGCGACCCTAGTGTTTTCCCTCTTTTCCTAGCTCTTCGCCGTCTTTCCCGATGTCGGCCAATCAGGGGAAAAGGAAAAGGCCCAATCAGCAGAAAGTCCACAGCTGAAGGACCCGGATGAAGCGAGCCTAGGACTTTGAAGTGCAAGCCTCGCCAATTGTAGAGCAGTCACCATGGCGACAAGATAGGGGTGAAGAGGTGGAAAAAGAGAAGGTTAAACCCTCACAGGATTGGCCCACCCCCGTCCCGCCGCGTGCTGCGCAGGCGCGTTTTACCTAACCACCATTTTCCGTCAAGTTTTAGCCAATGAGTTGATTTGGAGCCATACGCTCCAAAGTCCAATAGCAATCCGGACATTCTCTAAAAGAGGAAGCGAAGGAAAGAAAGGGGCTTATAGTGGGCGAGGTCTATAGGTAGTCCCGAGCAAATTGCTTATGGCTTTGGTTATGACTGACAACTACTCAGACGAATAAAGCCCTCCTTGGCCAGGCGACAGCGTGTAGCGAGTTATTACCAATCCCTTGGCATTGCACATTGACTTAGACCGTATCAGCCAATAGCCATTGTGCGAAGGCAGGACTGCACTAACCTTTTCCCGCCCCTACCCTTTGGGCCAATCCTTTCTTTTGAATTCTTTGTGACTGGCAGGCATTCAGACCAATAGTGATTAGGAAACCTTGAAGCCTGCCCAACGATCGTGGGCAGGAGGTGGTTTCTGGTTTGTTGGGGCGTGTGTATGTGTATTTGGGGGGACTGAAGGGTACGTGGGGCGAAACAAAACCGGCCATGGCAGCAGCGGAGGAGGAGGACGGGGGCCCCGAAGGGCCAAATCGCGAGCGGGGCGGGGCGGGCGCGACCTTCGAATGTAATATATGTTTGGAGACTGCTCGGGAAGCTGTGGTCAGTGTGTGTGGCCACCTGTACTGGTGAGAATCGAGGAGGGGGGCGGGAGGTGGTGTTGACCTTTTTTTTTTTTTCTCCCCCATCCAGTTGGCCATGTCTTCATCAGGTGCGTACTCAGGAGATGAAGAGGGAAATGGGTGTATACTGGAAACCACCTTTTTTCTCCCCAGTGGCTGGAGACACGGCCAGAACGGCAAGAGTGTCCAGTATGTAAAGCTGGGATCAGCAGAGAGAAGGTTGTCCCGCTTTATGGGCGAGGGAGCCAGAAGCCCCAGGATCCCAGGTGAGAGACTGGAGGTGTTGCTTAGGGAAGATTCCCTGTTAACTTTCTCTCTCCACTTCCTCAGATTAAAAACTCCACCCCGCCCCCAGGGCCAGAGACCAGCTCCGGAGAGCAGAGGGGTGAGTCTTCTTGTCCAGTTGTGTCCCTTCCTGGCTTCCTGTCTGACTTTTTCTGCCTCCCTAGGGATTCCAGCCATTTGGTGATACCGGGGGCTTCCACTTCTCATTTGGTGTTGGTGCTTTTCCCTTTGGCTTTTTCACCACCGTCTTCAATGCCCATGAGCCTTTCCGCCGGGGTACAGGTAAGAGTCACACTCAGCTCCCATCAGGGAGCATATGCTTCCACAGCTTTCCTCTCTCCCACAGGTGTGGATCTGGGACAGGGTCACCCAGCCTCCAGCTGGCAGGATTCCCTCTTCCTGTTTCTCGCCATCTTCTTCTTTTTTTGGCTGCTCAGTATTTGAGCTATGTCTGCTTCCTGCCCACCTCCAGCCAGAGAAGAATCAGTATTGAGGGTCCCTGCTGACCCTTCCGTACTCCTGGACCCCCTTGACCCCTCTATTTCTGTTGGCTAAGGCCAGCCCTGGACATTGTCCAGGAAGGCCTGGGGAGGAGGAGTGAAGTCTGTGCATAGATGGGAGAGCCTTCTGCTCAGAGGCTCACTCAGTAACGTTGTTTAATTCTCTGCCCTGGGGAAGGAGGATGGATTGAGAGAATGTCTTTCTCCTCTCCTAAGTCTTTGCTTTCCCTGATTTCTTGATTTGATCTTCAAAGGTGGGCAAAGTTCCCTCTGACTCTTCCCCCACTCCCCATCTTACTGATTTAATTTAATTTTTCACTCCCCAGAGTCTAATATGGATTCTGACTCTTAAGTGCTTCCGCCCCCTCACTACCTCCTTTAATACAAATTCAATAAAAAAGGTGAAATATATTGATGGGATCTCTTCCCAAGTTCGCCCCCAC